GTTTCACCATGTTAGCCAGGATGGTCTCCATCTCCTGACCTCGTGATCCGCCCGCCTCGGCCTCCCAAAGTGCTGGGATAACAGGTGTGAGCCACCGCTCCCGGCCTATCTTGCTTTTTAATTTTATTTTTTTAGAGACGTTCACTCCCTATGTTGCCCAGGCTGGACTCGAACTCCTAGGCTCAAGTGATCCTCCCAAGTAGCTGGGACTACAGCAGTAGGCGCCACCTCGCCCACCTTGCTTTTTAATTTAAAGCAGGGTCTGCATATCATCTGAAGTAATCTCTCTTTGGGGACACCCCGCATGTCCAGAACTGCCATCCGGTATTGTGGTGGCCCTAAGGCTAGGGGTAGCATGGAGACTTAAGTGCAAAGGAGGACCTGGACAAATGTGCCCACACATCCTCTCAGGCGAGGAGAATGGACAGGAGAGAGAGGCCGATCCGTGTTCCCCGTGTTGCTATGTAAGGAGGTGCGGGACCGAGGAACCTAGGTGTGGACAGGGACAGGCAAGGCGGGGGACGAAGAGAAATGAAAGCCACATCGGTGGCGGATGTTCTGAACACAACTCGCTCGCTACCGCACGTTCCCCGCTCCGCACTCAGCGGATCCCGGGACGGCAGCAGGTGGGCTGCACACGGACTCTGGGACAAGTCGAGCTGAAAACCGCGGAGCTAGGGGTGGGGTGGAGACGCCCGCGACGCCAAGGCTGGGGTCCCGGAACACGCTGGGAGGAGGGTGGAAGGCAACCTCGGGGAAACTGGGAAAGGCGGCCTGGACTTCGGGAACACCGCGTACCTGCGGGGGCACAGCCCCACCCGAGCGAACGGGCTCCAAAGGGGAGGTCCCGCGGTGCCCACCGCGCAGAGCTCAGGGGGTGGTGCGCCCGGCCCTTCTGCGGCGCACAGCCCAGCCCAGGAACGCGGGCGGTGCGGACTCAGCGGGCCGGGTGCAGGCGCGGAGCTGGGCCTCTGCGCCCGGCCCGACCTCCGTCTATAAATAGAGCAGCCAGTTGCAGGGCTCCATTCTGCTTTCCAACTGCCTGACTGCTTGTTCGTCTCACTGGTGTGAGCTCCAGCATCCCCTTTGCTCGAAATGGACCCCAACTGCTCTTGCGCCACTGGTAAGGGAAGCTCTGCGCCCTGGAATCCCCATCACTGCCCACTGCGTTTTCCTCTTCCTTGTAGGTGGCTCCTGCACGTGCGCCGGCTCCTGCAAGTGCAAAGAGTGCAAATGCACCTCCTGCAAGAAGAGTGAGTGCGGGGCCATCTCCAGGAATCTGGGGCTGTGGCTCAGGTTGGGAGGGAACTCAAGGCTGGCCCTGAGTGCATCCTTCTGGGGAACTGGGCTTTCTTTGCCCTCATTGCCCGTGTCATTCCCTCTCCAGGCTTTCTGCCCTAAATTCAGATGGGGCAGGACAGCATTTTTCTCGTGGGACACAAACCCCAACTGTACCCCCTATGGTTTCAGAACAGAGCTGTGCCAGACGAAAAAAAGCATCCTCTGGGTCTGGGTTCTGAGCTCGAGCCAGGCTTGCTATTAGGGCAGGGAGGTGCCCGGTCAAGTCTACTGCCACCTCTCACTCTCCCCTTCTTCCCCAGGCTGCTGTTCCTGCTGCCCCGTGGGCTGTGCCAAGTGTGCCCAGGGCTGCGTCTGCAAAGGGGCATCGGAGAAGTGCAGCTGCTGTGCCTGATGTGGGAACAGCTCTTCTCCCAGATGTAAATAGAACAACCTGCACAACCTGGATTTTTTTAAAAATACAACACTGAGCCATTTGCTGCATTTCTTTTTATACTAAATATGTGACTGACAATAAAAACAATTTTGACTTTAATCTTACTCTGTTCTTCTTTGTGTGTCTTGGAA